CGTCCTCGCCCGGTCAGTGCGCTGAGCTCTCCGCCTGAGTTTTAAAAACTGGCACAGCTGCTTTTAAACACTGGCACATTTTTGGTGGCATAAGGACCACCAAACACGACCCAAAGTAGAAGCCCTTAACTTACAAGGTCTCGAAGTGGACATGGACAGATTTGCGCTTTCTGGAAAGGCGAACTGCAAGCCTAAGCTCGGGCGCGCCACGCTTCCCACCGGACGCCCACCGGGCCGAGCCCGGCCACTCCTCGCACCCACCCGGGCGGTCTCACCCGCCCCGCCGGCCCCACCCACGGGCTGCGGGCTGCTCCTCAGGACAACCCGCACAGAGGGCGGCAGAGGCCCAGCCCAGCCAGGGCGGCCACCGGCCGCTATCCGCCCGGGTGACCTTGGGCAGACACGACTCCTCCCCGAGTCCACCTGCCAGGCACTGAGGCGAGGGGCTACCTCAGCCCGCGGGGTCCCAGGACCCCAGGCCCGGACCAAGGCGGCGGAGGGGACGCCCAGCAAGCCCGCGGGGTTGTGACCTTCACCCGGACGCGGACTATCTACTAAGGACCGAGCTCCCCGGGTCCCCGAGTCCGCCCCGCGGCTTCCCCTCGCACCGGCCCAGGGCTCTCTCAGCCCCTTCCCGATCCCGGGACAGAGGGCGCAGGGACCCGGCGCCCGCTCCGCTCGGACCCGCTGGGGACCGTCCCGCTCCTACCGCCGCCTCGGCCCCCGCCTGCCCCGCCCCGGTCCGCGGCACGGACTCACCGCCTTGGCCAGCGCCAGGCGCCGAGCGCTCAGCAGCCGCGACAGGCCCCGGACCCCCGACATGTCTGCTGTTGCCGCCGCGCAGTCCCGCCAGTCCCTGCGCAGACTGCGCCTGCGCACCACACCGGGGTCGAGCTGGCGGGGGAGGGGGGATACCGCGCCTGCGCACCACGCCGGAGTCGAGCGGGGCTGCAGTGGGGGACATCGCGCCTGCGCACCATGCCACGCCCGGAGCGGGTACTGAGTGGGGGCGCCGCGCCTGCGCAAAGCGGACCCGCGGACGGTGGCGTTAAGGGAACGCTGAGGTCCCGCGCTCCCCGACCGAGGTAGAGCGGGCCCTGTTCCGGGGAGGTGGTGGAAGTAGTTAACGTTTTTATTCTTTACTTCAAGGTATATCTCCATGAATAACCTAAATGATCCCCCAAATTGGAATATCCGGCCTAATTCCAGGGCGGATGGTGGTGATGGAAGCAGGTGGAATTATGCCCTGTTGGTTCCAATGCTGGGATTGGCTGCTTTTCGTAAGTCATGGTTTTCTTAAAATTCGTGTTTTTCATTATGTGTATTTTTCTTCATTCATGTCAGGTTGGATTTGGTCTAGGGAGTCCCAGAAAGAAGTAGAAAAAGAGAGAGAAGCCTACCGTCGGAGAACTGCTGCTTTTCAACAGGATCTGGAAGCCAAGTACCACGCCATGATCTCAGAAAATCGGCGTGCTGTCGCTCAGTTGTCCTTGGAACTCGAAAAGGAACAAAACAGAACTGCTAGTTACCGAGAAGCCCTTATCTCTCAGGGACGCAAGTTGGTAGAAGAAAAGAAGCTTCTGGAACAGGAACGGGCCCAGGTGATGCAAGAAAAAAGACAGGTGCAGCCTTTGAGAAGTGCGTATTTGAGCTGCCTGCAAAGGGAAGAAAACTGGCAAAGGAGAGCCAGGCTTTTGCTGAAAGAATTTGAAGCTGTTCTCACAGAAAGACAGAATATCTACTGCAGTCTGTTTCTTCCTCGCAGCAAGCGGCTGGAGATAGAGAAGAGCTTACTGGTGCGAGCGTCCGTCGACCCCGTCGCCGCTGACCTAGAGATGGCAGCCGGTCTCACCGACATATTTCAGCATGATACATACTGTGGTGATGTCTGGAACACCAACAAACGCCAGAATGGCAGACTCATGTGGCTCTATCTCAAATACTGGGAACTCGTTGTCGAACTGAAGAAGTTTAAGAGAGTAGAGGAAGCCATACTAGAAAAGTAAGACAAGAGTGAAATCAAACTGCTTTTAGTGACTCGAGGCCAGGCAGTCATGCGCCTTCTGGGTCTCCGGCGTCTTCCGTTCCCGTGCTGCCCGTGTCATGGCCACACCGTCACCCTTCAGCAGCGACCTCCACTCCCGCCACCGTCTGAGCAGAAGTGCACCGAAGCCTCAGAGACAGAGGGTCTCCTCCCGATGCTCTGCCGCTGTTGGGGATATGGTTTCTTGAAGCATTTTTAGGCTGCCAGTATTGTATTAAGCAGAACAGTATAACCTCGTATTTTAGCTCCAGGGTAAAAATGGTTTTTTAAAAAGTCAAATACAATACTGGTCCTTACCACAAGTAATTTTCTGTCTGTTTCATCACTCCCTAAATACTTTCTCCTCAAATTATTTTTCTCTGTCACCAGATTACATTAAGAATTTGTCAGATAATGTGTAGAACTGCATAACAGGTAATAGGAAGTAGTAATATTATATTATCAAGGGTTTATATTTTAAAGATCTCTCTCACTCCATAAAGGGGAAATACCAAGTGTTTCTTGTATCCAGTTGTTACTTAATGTGTGTTTGTTGTATGCAGTTGTTACCTAATGTGTGTTTGTTGTATGCAGTTGTTACCTAATGTGTGTGTGTTGTATGCAGTTGTTACCTAATGTGTGTGTGTTGTATCCAGTTGTTACCTAATGTGTGTTTGGAATTTGGCTTGTGTCTGTATTCAGCAAGCAGATACTTATTAGCAATGATATATACTCAAAATACTTGCCATTTATGAGTAATAATGCCACTTTTTGTGTAATTCTTCACTCTTTACAAAATATTTTTATATGTATTATCTCATTGTTTACCACAGCCAACAAGGTAGACAGGCACTTATCACCCCATGTCACACATAGCTACTGGGAATTGAGCCTGTATACCTGTTCACTCATGGAATCCTCAGTCGAATCCTGTGAAGTGAGTATTACTATTACGCTTTGCGGAGGTGCCCCAAGGCCAGCCCCCAGGTGCGTGACCTGCTGGGAGATCTCACAGGACTCAGCACAGGGTTGGACTCAGCACAGAGCAGAATCAGCAAAGGGAGAGGGTGTGTGGGTGGCGCTCAGAGGAGCCACGTGTGGACACCCCAGGATCCACTCCCTGGAGTCATACAGGACACACCTAACTATTAAGAATAAGCTCACTGGAGACTCAGCACCTGGGGCTTTTGCTAAGGGCTGGTCATGTGGTACCCCCTGCCTGGCCTGTGTGGGAATTCCCCACTTGTCCAGAAGGAGGGTGGGTTTGGTGTGGTCTGTGCCGTGAGCACAAGTACTGTGGTCACAGAGCCACGCGTAGGAGTTAATGGTGCTGGGAAGTCTCCCAGAATCCGAGTTCCCAGATGTCAGTCAAGGGCCAGCCTTGCACACAGGCCCTGGTAGGACACAGCCTTGGGCCTGCTGTGTGAATTCGTCACCACGCACCTCACTTTACGGAGATGTGGAAGAGCTAACCTGCCTGAGGTCACGCAGGTAGTAGTGTTGGAGCCAGTCTGAGCCCGGGCACCTTTTCTCCAGAACCGCGAGTAACCTGTGTGCAGTGATTTGATAGTGTGTGGCCAGGCAGGAGCGGGAGCAGGTTGTCCATCTGCTTTCAAGGGCCATGTTCTCCCCTCCTGCCCGTCTGTACGGGAGTAGGAGCAACTGTTAAAAATCCTAAGCTCATAGAGCCCACGTGGCAGTATGAGAGCCACTATTCATGGAGTGCATGTTCCACCCTGAGCTGTACACGCTTTACACGCATGCGTTGTTTGAAATCCGTGGAACCCCTTGAGCGCGGCGGAGGCGGGCTCAGAGCCAACATGCGCTGCCTGCAACAGACACGGGCCCCCTGCCATGCTCTGCTCTCGGCACCCACGCCCTGCTAAGGGTGCTCAGATGCTTCACCCAGGCAGGAGTGCAGTGGTGTGATGGCTAAGGGTGCTCAGATGCTTCTCTTCTTCAGTGGCTGCTAGCGTGCCTCTCTGCTCTACCACCATCGCTTTATCTGAGAAAAAGTCACTTTTATTTTCATTTTTTATTTTTTTTGAGAGGGAATCTCTGTCACCCAGGCAGGAGTGCAGTGGTGTGATCTCAGCTCACTACAGCCTCCGCCTCCTGGGTTCAAGCGATTCTCCTGCCTCAGCCTCCTGGGTAGCTGGGATTACAGGCGTGCGCTACCACACCCAGCTAATTTTTGTTTTGTTAGTAGAGACGGGGTTTCACCATGTTGGCCAGGCTGGTCTCGAACTGCTGACCTCAGGTGATCCACCGCCCCCACCTCGGCCTCCCACAGCACTGGGATTACAGGTGTGGGCCACGGCACCCGGCCCCTAAAAAGTCATTTTTTCGGTAAATCTGGACAAAACTCTTCCTGTTGTTGTTTGTACTTCCTGATGCATCAAGACCCTTGCCTAAAGAGCGGTGCAGGCTCCATTCCTGCGGCAATCCGGTCTGCTGGGTGTCCCTGTGTGAACCACTCCACGTTTGTCTTTAAATGAAGAAAACACAGTCAGCTGCTTTGTAGGTGAATGATTTTCGAGGCAAATTGTTAATCCTCATCCTGTTTCTAATGTCCAGTGTGCTGTCAGCCTAGCTTCCTTCTATAGTGAGATAGATATGTTCAGAGCCTTCAAGCTGGTGTGGACACTGACCCGCTGACCCGGTCCTGCAGAGTTAGGAAGACGAGCATTTTTTTTTTGAGACAGTCTCGTTCTGTTGCCAGGCGGGAGTGCAGTGGCACAATCTCGCCTCACTGCAAGCTCTGCCTCCCGGGTTCGAGTAGTTTGCCTGCCTCAGCCTCCCGAGTAGCTGGGACTACAGGTGCCTGCCACCATGCCTGGCTAATTTTTGTATGTTTAGTAGAGACAGGGTTTCACCATGTTGGCCAGGATGGCCTCAAACTTCTGATCTCAGGTGATCCACCTGCCTCAGCCTCCCAAAGTGCTGGGATTAGGGGCGTGAGCCACCGTGCCTGGCCGGAAGATGCTCTTTCCACAGGGTTGATATTAGTTCGTGTTTGTGTGGCGTGGCTGCCTTCCATCAGCAAGTTTGAGTGTTGATGTGAGGCCACCCTCTTTTGAAATGGATTGTGGTCGGTTTGGAATAGTTACACGGTGCTGTGCCATTTGGTAACTCCACACATGTACCGAAAGGTGAGCCCACAGTGGAACGCTCCTCAACCAAAGTGGTTTAAAGTTGCAGAAAAGGGTAATTGTGCTGGTTGGTGTGTGTGCTGAATTTGTAGCGACATCAGAGTCAAGCATTATTTGTCCTGCTGCTTTCTTGGAGGTCACAGTAACTATAAAACCGTGAGCCAGCAAGGCAGAGAGGACCCTTTGGGGTAAGGAGTGGAGCTCTGGGAGATCCTAGGTTTCGGAAGCAGGTCCAGTTTCCTTGGGGAGGGGAGGGCTCGCTGCAGGGCGGAGGAGGGGCAGCCACTGTAATCCTTGTCTGGAGTGAACATTGTATATGAGGTTGCAGTGGCTTAAAAAGGAAGGACTTTTGCGGGGAGGGGTTGAGATTGTACTTTCTAATTTCGCTTGCTTCAGACTTGACTTTGGAATGAAGTTCGAAGGCATCACAATTGACCTGGACATTCCAAAAACAAAACTGAAGAGGCAGCATTTCTCTTCCGTAGTCCAGTCAGCTCATTTGGTAGATGCGCTTTTTCCTCCTTTGCGCTTATTCATCCATAAGGATATATAATTTGCATATATATTTCATATGCGTGCATATGTGTGTGTATGTGTGAACTGGCAGGTGTTGATTTCATAAGGACAAAATTGTTCTGCAAACCTTGCACCAATTATGGGGTGTTTCAACGGAAAAACTTCACCAAATGATCTGTGTGTTCTTTCAAAGAGAAGTTATGTCTAATTAAAATGTGTAACGGACTATTTCTGTGTTGGATTGTTTAAAAAGTGATTGCTTCATAGTGTACTAAGATCATCTCTTTAAGCAGAAGGGAGAAAACAGCTTTCTAGTTACTTTCACATATTAGGTTTGCTACATAAAAGCAAGTCTGAAGACTACACCTGTGACATTGCAGAGACCAAACTGCAGTGTGTGCAGCCATGAGTGGCAGCTGCTTCCTCCTCGAGGTGTCTTGTTCCAGCATGAGGACAGCCCGTGCGATGTTGGGAGGAGCCAGGGTGTTTGGGGGGGCAGCTGCCCTAGACACTGGCTGGCTGTGATGGGGGGCAGCCTGCTGTGTAGACACTGGCTGGCTGTGATGGGGGGCAGCCTGCTGTGTAGACACTGGCTGGCTGTGATGGGGGCAGCCTGCTGTGTAGACGCTGGCTGTGATGGGGGCAGCCTGCTGTGTAGACGCTGGCTGGCTGTGATGGGGGCAGCCTGCTGTGTAGACGCTGGCTAGCTGTGATGGGGGCAGCCTGCTGTGTAGACGCTGGCTGGCTGTGATGGGGGCAGCCTGCTGTGTAGAAAGTGCTGGGCTTGCTCCGTCTGCCTTGACTTGTGTGAGTAACTGCGCTGGGTTTTATAGGTTGAGGCTGAAAAGGCTCCTCTTTCTATGCTGGGTTTGACGAAACAGTTGCTGTATTTCTCTATTAATTTAGGATTCTGTTTGCAAGCAGCAGAGATGGATTTGTGCTAGCCTAGAAAGTTAAAGAGGGATTTAAGGCTGTCTCGTGAAACTTCAGGTCAAGAATGGAGAACACAGGTTAGATGTCAGAGAAGAACCAGAAAGACAAATAAGGGACTCTCAGGGGCCTCGGAGTACTTGTCACTCTGTGTCATATCTCTGCATAGCCGCGCCAATCCCCAAACCAGCTTCTCTGGCCACACGGTGGGACAGGGCGGTTCCCACAGCTCCTGAGCCTGCCCCCTGCCTGGCCTGCTCCAGCGGGCGGCCGAGTTAGGGAAGCGCTGGGCTCCACCATACCGCGGTGTTCTAAAGGAGTGGGAACAATGAAGATCAGGGTTGCAGAGCCTGTGGCCTTTGCTAGCTTCATGGGAAATCTTGAAAAGAGAAAACGAAGGGCTTCAGTAAGCCACCCATGGACAGCAGGCATGCGGTGGAAGGCGGAGGGCTTCTGTGGCAGCTTCGCAGGTCTCTCATCTGCTGCAGACCCCCTGACAGGCTGAGGGTCTTGCTGTCGGGTAGCGGGACCAGATGAGCCTGAATGTGGCTCTGCGGCTCACAGGACAAGTGTACCTTGAGAGCTGCTGCCGCCGCCTGGATGTTTGCTGGGTGAGCTCCAGATTCACGGGAGCCCTTTGTGCCAGCATGGCCGCCCCAACCCCATGGGGAAAGCAGATCTCCCTCACCTGGGAATCTGGCAGAGACCTCAGGCAGTGCCCCATCTTTCATGACCTGCCTGGTCCAGGTAGAGGAGTCAAGTCCTGCTCCAGGAGCAGGTGCAGGGCCTGGCCTGGGTGCCGAGAGTGGGGTGAGGAGGGAGGAGTAACGAAGAAAGGCAGATGGGCAGAAAGTGCCACATTGGGGCACTCAAGTGGCTCTGTTTAATATTCCAGCAGGGACACTGAGACCGAGCCCATCCCTGCTGGGAGAGCTTCTCGAAGCTGGTTGGTGGCTGACAGGCAGGGAGTGGGGTGCTGGGGCCTCCTCGGGAGGTAGGGGTGCTGGGGCCCTGCTCTTGACAGCACTGTGCCATAGCTCCGAGGTGGCTGCTCCCCATGGGCCAGGGCTGGTGGTGCCAGAAAATGGGATCTGGGCTGAGGGGCTCTGGGCTGGCAGAGGTGGGGCGGGGGGTGACTGGCAGGCATCAAGATGGGGGGGGACAAGCACGGTGCCCCCACCCATGGGGCCGTGTGGGGCTGATGGATAGTGGGACTCCAGCATGCAGCAGATGATGGAGCCTTGCTCAACTCAGAAGAGGAAGAGCAGGAGAGCGCTGGTGGATGAGAGCAACCCTGATGTTCCAGGGCCCTTGGCCACGTCCACCACACAGAGGGGCCACGTCCACACAGAGGGGCCACGTCCACCACACAGAGGGGCCACGTCCACCACACAGGGGCCACTGGGCCTGCGTATATCTCCTTGGCCTGCGAGGGTATCATCATTTCCTGACCTGTGGAACAAGTCATTAAGCCAGGAAGGACTTGAGTTGGAGCCCCTAAAACGGCCCCCACTCCTTGCCAGGATGGTGGACAGGAAGCAGTGCCATGTTCTGAAGGAGCTGCACCAGCCCATGCTGCTGTGGAAGACCCAAGGGAGGCAAAGACGGTGGCTCCAGATGGCGGCCCCCATTGGGACCCTGCTCACATCACCCACTGGCCCTGGAAAGCCGGGGTGGGCCTGGGCAGGTGAACCCTGAGGCTCCGCCAGGAGCAGCCCCAGCTACAGCCACCATGGATGTTTGCTGGGTTGGATCAGCACTCTCACCTGCTGAATGGTTTTGCCTGATTCCCACTAGCTTGTCTTGTGTGGGAGGCCGTGTTTTCTGCGGTAGAGAAGTGCTCTCCATAAAAACCCAGCAGGCGTGCTCCTGGGCCCTGCAGACGCCGGATGTGTGGCCACAGACGCCATGCGACCCAGGACTGGAGTCACAAGATTGGGCGAGGACAAAGACCCAGCGAATGGTGAACGGCCATGCAGGATGGGGCCGATCAGTTCAGTAGGAGCAAGTGCGAGACCTGCACAGGACGGGCGAGGGAGGCGTTGGTCCCCAGCCTCTGCTGGCCTTATCAGAATGGGCTGTTCTTGGGAAGCCCCTGGGTGTCTGTGGAGCTGGAGATGTTGGGAGCTTGTGCCCTCAGCACCGCCCACTGACACCAGTGGGCTCCTGTGTGCCCTGCCCAATCCCAGGCCTCAGGACACCCAGCACCCTGGGCCCTTCTCCACTGCCACAGGCCTTAAGGTTGGTCATCATGCCGCCCAGCGGCTGAGTCTTACAATAAAAATTCAGACACAAAGCAGTGGCAGCCACTCTGTGCTTTAGAGTTAGAAGTAAGTCATTAAAAATGTTGGCCCAGCACCTTCCCTGCCTGTTTCCAAAAGCTGGCCGCAATATCAAATTCATGTCCCTGGACAAGGCTCCAGTAAGGCACTGCCTGCAGTGTGCAGAGAGCACTTAGGTGGTTGCAGAGCAGGCAGAGACGAATGTGGGGAGTGGAAGTCACCATATCTGCCCACTCGGCAGGAGGCCGTCCATTCCTGAGACGCCCCCGGGAGGCAGGCTCCTGTACGGCACTCATGCTGGGTACCCAACCCCTACAACCCAGGCAAACCCCTACCCTGGGCAGAGAAGGGCCTGGACACACCAGGGGCAGAAGGAGAAAGGGGATGGAGACAAACCTGGGTGGGGGTGACCTGGGGGCAGCTGGGGTGGGGTGACACGGGGACCATTGGGGTGGGGACACACTCCGGGAGGGGGAGACACGGGGCAGCAGGGGTGGGGGCACACCTGGAGTGGGGTGACATGGGGGCCCCTGGGGTGGGGACACACTCGGGGAGGGGGTGACACAGGGACCACTGGGGTGGGGACACACTCCGGGAGGGGGTGATACGGGGCAGCGGTGTAGGGAAAAGAGAGATCAGACTGTCACTGTGTCTATGTAGAAAGGGAAGACATGAGACTCCGTTTTGAAAAAGACCTGTACTTTAAATAATTGCTTTGCTGAGATGATGTTAATGTGTAGCTTTGCCCCAGCCACTTTGCCCCAACCTGGAGCTCACAAAAACATGTGTTGTATGAAATCAAGGTTTAAGGGATCTAGGGCTGTGCAGGACGTGCCTTGTTAACAAAATGTTTACAAGCAGTATGCTTGGTAAAAGTCATCGCTATTCTCTAGTCTCAATAAACCAGAGGCACAATGCACTGCGGAAAGCCGCAGGGACCTCTGCCCTTGAAAGCCGGGTATTGTCCACGGTTTCTCCCCATGTGATAGTCTGAAATATGGCCTCGTGGAATGAGAAAGACCTGACCGTCCCCCAGCCCGACACCCGTAAAGGGTCTGTGCTGACATGGGTTAGTAAAAGACGAAAGCCTCTTGCAGTTGAGAGAGAGAAGTCCACTGTCTCCTGCTCGCCGCTGGGAACTGAATGTCGCGGTGTAAAACCCGATTGTACATTTGTTCAACTCTGAGACAGGAGAAAAGCCGCCTTGTGGCGGGAGGCGAGACATGTTTGCGGCAATGCTGCCTTGTTATTCTTTACTCTGCTGAGATGTTTGGGTGGAGAGAAACATAAATCTGGCCTACGTGCACGTCCAGGCATAGTACCTTCCCTTGAACTTAATTACGACATAGATTCTTTTGCTCACACGTTTTTGCTGACCTCCTCCTTATTATCACCCTGCTCTCCTACTACATTCCTTTTTGCTGAAATAATGAAAATAATAATAAAAACTGAGGGAACTCAGAGGCCGGTGCCAGTGCAGGTCCTTGGTATGCTGAGCGCCGGTCCCCTGGGCCCACTGTTGTTTCTCTATACTTTGTGTCTTACTTCTTTTCTCAGTCTCTCG